CGTCTGTAATCCCAGCTACTAAGGAGGCTGAGGCAGGAGAATCGCTCGAACCTGGGAAGCAGAGGTTGCAGTAAGCTGAGATCATACCACCGCACTCCAGCCTGGGCGACAGAGTGAGACTCCGTCTCAAAAAAAAAAAAAAAAAAGTTATATGCATTTCTAGACATAATGCTATTGCACACTTAACAGACTACAGTATAGTGTAAACGTAATTTTACAGGCACTGAGAAAAACAAAAGCGGTGTGACTCACTTTAATGCCATATTAGCTTTATTGCAGTAGTCTGGAACCCAACCCTTAGAATTTTGGGGGTATGCCTTTACTCAAATGGGGCCCACCAGGGCAGAACCATCAGGGTCTAGAGTAGGAGTCAGGTGATGACTTTGAATCCCAGGTTTGTAAGGAGTGTGATTCACCTTATTAACTCGTTAGAGGATTAACTGAGTCCCCAGAGACCTCCAGGAGGCTAAACAGATGGAGGTCGAGAATATAAACCTAGCACCACACCAACTAGATGGGTTTCTCTAGACGCCTTTCACCAGGTGCTCTCTCCTTACTGGACAGCGGGGTGGACTCTGGAGAGTGGACCTGCCCCCACCTGGATTCTCCCTAGTATCCTCCGACCGCCCACTACCCCACTCCCCCAGGCTCCGCCCCGATCCCCCAGGCCCAGTTCCAGGATGACTTTGGATTGCCCGCCCTCGCCCTATCCCTGTCCCCGCTCCCGTCCTAAGATCCACTCGTTTCCTTCGCCATGGCTCCGCTCAGGTCCTAGGTCACCCTAGCCCTTCTCTCTTAGCACAGGCTCGGCCAGCCCTGGCCCTCTGGGACCCATCAGCTCCTGCGATCTCTGGCCGGCCTCGCCCTGCCTGCTCCGCCGGGCCTGGCCCGCCCCTCGGGTTCTGGCTCCGCCACCCGCCCTCGTGGGCTCTCCCCTCGCCTTGCTCTGCCCTGCGGCGCCCCCTGTCGGCCCCGCGTGCTCTCTGCGGTTGCCCCTTTCCCTCGGGCCCGCCCGCCTCGCGCGGTTGTCTTGGAGAGGGACGCGTAGGCTACGCCACCGCGGACGGGTCGGATCCGGTCCCTGGACGCGGAACAGAGATCCCCTGATTCAGCCACCCCCAGACTGAGCCCCGTAGAGTGCGTTCTTACCTTCCTGCCCCGACGAAGGTCCCAGAGACGCTGCGGACAACACCAGCATGTCGAGCGAGCAGAGCGCGCCGGGGGCCTCACCCAGGGCCCCGCGTCCGGGGACCCAGAAGTCTTCTGGCGCGGTGACCAAAAAGGGAGAGCGCGCGGCCAAAGAGAAGCCAGCGACCGTTCTGCCTCCCGTGGGGGAGGAGGAGCCCAAAAGCCCTGGTACGCTGGCGCCGGGGTTTGGGGATCGGGCTATAAGTAGAGGTATGGCCCTTTTTGTTGCAAGTGATAGAACCCCAATCAAACTAAGCATGAAGGGGAAATGTATCCGAAGTCTTCTTGATACAAATCTGCCAGCTTCGTCATCACGGGGACAAGAACTTGCTGTCTCTGGAATCGAAGTAAAACAACTTGGGAAAAAGATCTGATCATCCAGCATTAGCCAGGTACTATCTCTTTGTCAGTGCTGGTGGATGGGGAGAAGGAATTATAGGAGCTGGAGAAACAACATCTTCTGGAAGGGAAGACAAGACAGTATACAATCCCCTACAGGTACGAAGCCAGTTACATTCAAAACACACACACCCTTCTCTCACGCCCCTGCCTGCCCCCGCAGAGGAGTACCAGTGCTCCGGGGTCCTCGAGACCGACTTCGCCGAGCTCTGCACGCGGTGGGGCTACACGGACTTCCCCAAAGTTGTCAACCGGCCCCGCCCCCACCCGCCCTTCGTCCCCTCCGCCTCTTTGTCGGAAAAGGCCACCTTAGGTGAGTGACAGTGGAGCTCCCCGGTGCCTGCCTGTTCCCCTCCCTCCTCACCTCTGCCTTCCAGACGATCCGCGGCTGTCGGGGTCCTGCAGCCTCAATAGCCTGGAGAGCAAATACGTGTTCTTCCGGCCCACCATCCAGGTGGAGCTGGAGCAGGAGGACAGCAAGTCAGTGAAGGAAATCTACATCCGCGGTGAGCCCCGCTCCCCCCACCCGCCCCAGCTCGTCTGAGGCACCTGCCTCCTCTTGGCCCGCAGGTTGGAAGGTTGAGGAACGGATTCTGGGTGTCTTCTCTAAATGTCTGCCCCCGCTTACCCAGCTACAGGCCATCAAGTGAGAGGCACTGAGGGGATGGGCGGGGGACCCTCTGTGTTTCTGCACTTCCCGCCCACGACAGCTTGTGGAAGGTGGGGCTGACCGATAAGACCCTGACCACCTTCATCGAGCTCCTGCCTCTCTGTTCATCCACGCTCAGGTCAGCAGACTGGGAGGCCCCCTGTGCCTGGGCCTTCTGGTTCTCAGATCTCCCCTGCCCTCAGGAAGGTGTCTCTGGAGGGGAACCCACTGCCGGAGCAGTCCTATCACAAGCTCATGGCCTTGGACAGCACGTGAGACTCCCTGCCCTCACCCCCTTTCTCTGAGCGACCCACATTCTCCCTCCGGCTGCCCCAGGATTGCGCACTTGTCTCTGCGGAACAATAACATCGACGACCGCGGGGCGCAACTCCTGGGCCAGGCGCTGTCCACGCTGCACAGCTGCAACCGGACCCTCGTCTCGCTCAACCTGGGTTTCAACCACATCGGTGACGAGGGCGCAGGCTACATCGCGGACGTGAGTGCACGGCGGGGAGGGACCTGCTGGGAGGGCGGCTCACGCGTCCCTGCCCGCCTCTTAGGGCCTCCGGCTGAACCGTTCCCTGCTCTGGCTGTCCCTGGCCCACAACCGCATCCAGGACAAGGGCGCCCTGAAGCTGGCTGAGGTGGGTGTGCCGATCAGGTGGGGCAGGGGCGTGCGTCCGACCGCTGAGCGCCCGCCTCCTTCAGGTCCTGCGCGCCTTCGAGCTGACACACACCGAAGTGGTGGAGCGCCGACGCCTCCTGCTGGAAAAAGGGACACAGGAGCGCTCGCGATCGGTGAGGAGCTACCAGGCCCCAGGACCAGCCGACTTCCCCCCTTCCCTCCCATTTGTGAGCACAGCCCTCCTCCTCTCGACACGGGGACTCCAAAACGGACCGTGAGAAGAGTCAGATGGTAGGGATCAGCAATAGTGCATTGGTGGACAAGACAGACAAGACGCAGACAATGAAAACCCCTAAGGGCCTGGGCAAGAAAAAGGAGAAATCATGGGTAGGTGTGCAATGGGACAGATCCTGGGTGCTGACTTGCCCCTCTCTTCTCACATTCTCCACAGGAATTGGCCAAGAAAGAGGAGAAGTTGGGGTCTGGGCAGTCACCCACACAAGGAACCCCTAAGAAGGAAGATGCCACAAAGGCAGGCAAGGGGAGTAAGTGCGGGTGCCCCTGGGTGGCATCTTCCACTGTGCATTCTGGCTCCTCTTCTGGCCCCAGAGGTAACCATCCCTGAACAGAAGCCAAGCAGGGCAAAAGGGATCAAGATCGGGAGCAGAGAGAAGCGCAGCATCCTCCTGGAGTCCGAGGTAAGTTGCCAGGAGGAGTGGAGGCAGGGGGCTGCTGTCTGCTGCAATTAGTATTCTGCTTTAGCAGCTGGTTGTTGAGGCTACTGAGGTGGTCAACCCTCTCCTGGAGCCTGTGGAGCACCGAGATGGGAAAGTTTTCATGCCTGGGAACAAGGTCCTTTTGCACCTCAACCTCATCCGTATGTCTGCCAACCTCCCCTGTCCTCCTGTCCTAAGAGGCCACCTGTCTGTAACTTCCACCAGGGAACCGCATCACAGAGGTGGGGCTGGAGGGCTTCCTCGCCACGGTGCAGTATCAGATGCAGTTCTCCAAGGCCAAGAGTGCATCCAAGGGTCCAGTGGGGCTGCTGTGGCTGTCCCTGGCTGTGAGTCCCTTTCACTCTCTCCTGCTGAAGCATTGTCAGATGTCAGCCTTCCTTTTCTTTTCAGAAAAATTGCTTCGCCCCACAATGTCCTGCGTACGCCATAATCCAGGAGCTGATGTTGCCAAGGGATCCCATCAAGGCCAAACTCAGGGAGGATGAGGCCATGGCATTCTTCCCCTAGCCCCCTCCCACCTGCTTGCCTCTAAGACTCGGGGCTACAGAAGCACCTCCTGTCCCTGTGTGGGGTGACCTCCCTGGGGGAGATCTCAGACCAATAACAAAGTCTGTTGCTATACTTTTCCTTGAGGTCGTCTGAAAACTTTCTTCCAGAACTACTT